ATTTTGAAAGCTTTAATAACACCAGTGCTTTTCTAGAGATTGTGCATGCTGTGAATTTTAGACTTATGAAAAGACCTGGACAAAACAGCTGTTTGTACACCCGGACATCTGTTTTTACTGGAGAAGAGGAATTTCTAATGCAGCTGGCAGTATGGTAAAAATCCAAAGGGATCATGTTTCACAGACGCCTCCACGGGCTGACTTGTAATTTAAAAAGTGACCTGAACTTTCTACTGGATGTCACTGGATCCCCAGAAGAAGGTTCATCACAATTAGGTAAGAACCTGCCACGATTCATTTTCCGATTAGAGTGCTTTCTGGCATGCCTCTGCAAGGTGCTAGGAGCACAGGGCCAGGGTATACACAGTTGAGAAGATGGGGGAAGGTCTCATAAGTAGATGGGGAGCGAATGCAAACAAACCTTAGGATGGTGGGGGGGAGGGGAAGCAACAGTAGGGACTTGGGTGAGGAAAGAAAAGATCAAGAGGAAAAGCAGGGCACTGGCAACAACTTGGGGGGTGGATGGGGAGAGAGGAGGGGAATGGCTGTGATGAGGAGGGGGCGATGAAAAGGAGAGAAGGGGTGCGAAAGCCACCTCACGTGCAGGACGCACGAATCAACGATTAGAGATGTAAAGCGAATTGGGAGGGAGGGACTTAGTTCTCTGGAGCTCCCTTCTGCGTTTGCAGAGCCTGGCCCAGCGCTAAGGGGGTGTGGTGCTGAGCTCAGGGAGGTGGGGGTGTGAGACGGCGGCGGCAGGGACACCCCCGCCCCAGTCCAACCAGAAACTTGGAGCCGGGGAGACGGATCTGCAGGCGGGCAGGGCGAGGGCGGAGCGAGCGAGCGATGGGCGGGGCGGGGGCGGAGGGAGGGCGAGGAGATACAGGCGGAGGGCGAGGAGATACAGGCGGAGGGCGAGGAGATACAGGCGGAGAGCGGCGCTAGGACCCGCCGGCCACCCCGCCGGCTCCCGGGAGGTTGATAAAGCGGCGGCGGCGTTTGACGTCAGTGGGGAGTTAATTTTAAATCGGTACAAGATGGCGGAGGGGGACGAGGCAGCGCGAGGGCAGCAACCGCACCAGGGGCTGTGGCGCCGGCGACGGACCAGCGACCCAAGCGCCGCGGTTAACCACGTCTCGTCCACGACCTCCCTAGGTACGGGCCAGCGAGGCAGAGGCCGCGGGGCCAAGTAACCAGTTTCTTTCTTTTTAAATTCTAGGTGAGAATTATGAAGATGATGACCTAGTAAATTCTGATGAGGTTATGAAGAAACCATGTCCAGTACAGATTGTTCTTGCTCATGAAGATGACCATAACTTTGAACTTGATGAAGAAGCTTTGGAGCAGATATTGCTACAGGAGCACATACGAGATCTTAACATAGTAGTGGTATCTGTGGCAGGAGCTTTTCGTAAAGGGAAGTCATTTCTACTGGACTTCATGCTTAGATACATGTATAACAAGGTGAATAGTCTTTTAAATTGAACCCAATTAAATTGTATTTTACATTTATCCTTGACTTTAACAGGATTCTCAAAGTTGGATTGGTGGAAACAATGAACCATTGACAGGCTTTACATGGCGAGGTGGCTGTGAAAGAGAAACAACAGGCATACAAGTTTGGAATGAAGTATTTGTGATTGACAGACCTAATGGAACTAAAGTAAAATTCTGTTTATACTTTTCTACCCTGTATTACTAAATATTTTAAACTCTCAAATTCCTAGGTTGCTGTGCTGCTTATGGATACCCAGGGTGCCTTTGATAGCCAGTCAACTATCAAAGACTGTGCAACGGTGTTTGCTCTGAGCACTATGACTAGCTCTGTCCAGGTGAGACACAAGATTAAGTGGTGCGATCAGTTCACGTAATCATTTGGCCCCTTTTTTTTTTCTTTTTTGAGACAGAGTTTCACTCTTGTTGCCCAGGCTGGAGTACAGTGGCGTGATCTCGGCTCACTGCAACCTCTGCCTCCTGGGTTCATTCTCCTAACCCGAGTAGCTGAGATTACAGGCCCCCGCCACCATGCCCAGCTAATTTTTTTGTATTTTTAGTAGAGACGGGTTTCACCACGTTGGGCAGGCTGGTCTCGAACTCCTGACCTCAGGTGACCCGCCCACCTCGGCCTCCCCAAGTGCTGGGATTACAGGCGTGAGCCACTGAGCCTGGCATTTGCCCCTCTTGAAAATGCCTTTTTAATTTTTTTTGAGATGGATTCTCACTATGTTGCCCAGGTTGGAGTGCAGTGGCTATTCATGGGTGTGATCATGCACACTCTAGCTTTTGGGCTGAAGTGATCCTCCTGCCTCAGCCTCCTGAGTAGCTGGGACTGTCAGCATATGCCACCTTGTGCTGGCAAAATGCCTTTTGATTGAAGGGAAAAAAAAGGAAGCTATTTACATTTCTTGAGAGCTATTTACATTTCTTATTGGTTATTTACATTTCCATGCATGGTTTTCTGGCTTATGATGTGAAATTTTGTACTTTGGATAGTTACAAAGGATGCAATAAACCAACAACCAGTCTCTTTAGTTTTTCATTATGGAATACATACTTTTTTTTTTAAAGGAAAAGATATCACATGTTATCTGTAATTGAAATCAGATAGATGGCTACCAGACACAGTAATATGGAGAGTATATTTTTGTTTTTTTGGCTAAAACAAACAAAAAACCCAGGTAATTAAGCTTAGAAGTCTAGTTTTTTATTCTGTATCTATGACAAGTGGTACTCAGTTATTTGAACTAAAGGAGATAAAAGCAGAGTAATTACTTAATGTTTAATTTAGGAAACCCAGACAAGGCTTATGTAATAATAAACTGAGGATTTTTAGCACCTTCATTTAGGAAGGGATAAAATCCCTTCTCTTTTTCACTTATATTCAAATTGTGTTTGGTGTTCTATCCGGTTCTAGTTTCTTCAGGCTAGGCCATTTCTTTTCTGTATAATTTAGATGGATTGGACTGAATTAAACTACCACATGTCATTTGGTGTTTCTTTACTTTTTCTTTTCTGAGATCATCTGTGGCTGATACATCTCTGAAAAATGAATTATTGAAGTATGGCGGTTAGGCCCAGCTGGTGATGGTGTATCAAGAAGTATATTTGCAAATATTTTTTTAAAATGGGTATGTGATCCTCCCAAGATAAGAAATTGTTCAATAAAAAACAAAATAAATTTTGTTTCAACAGGTATATAATCTGTCTCAGAATATTCAAGAAGATGATCTTCAACATTTGCAAGTACGTATTTCTTTTTTTAATTTTTATTTTTTGAGGCATTATTTTAACTAACTCTATTTAATAGTTATTTACAGAGTATGGAAGACTTGCGATGGAAGAAATCTACCAGAAACCATTTCAGGTAAAAAAGTTATTCTAACATTTTAAAGATTAAAATAAACAATTTTTATTTTTTCTGTGTATAGACATTAATGTTTTTGATTCGAGATTGGAGCTATCCTTATGAACATTCATATGGTTTGGAAGGTGGAAAGCAATTTCTTGAAAAGAGATTACAGGTAAGACCCTAATGCTTAAAGAGGAGAACATATTACAATTTCACCTGTCTCTCTCCGCCCTCAGGTAAAACAAAATCAACATGAAGAGCTTCAGAATGTAAGGAAGCACATACACAATTGTTTCTCAAATCTTGGTTGCTTCCTTTTGCCACATCCTGGTCTTAAAGTTGCAACTAATCCTAGTTTTGATGGGAGATTGAAAGGTGGGAATTCCCATTCTTGCTAAAATCTGAACACTAATATGTTGCTCAATTTTTTGTTTTCTAGATATTGATGAAGACTTTAAACGAGAGCTTCGAAATCTGGTTCCATTGCTGCTTGCCCCTGAAAATTTGGTAGAAAAAGAGATAAGTGGATCTAAAGTCACTTGTAGAGATCTTGTAGAATATTTTAAGGTAGGTGAGCTCTTAAACAGTTTTGTCTAAGACCGTCAGTCTAACAAATCTTCTCCCTTTTTAGGCTTACATCAAAATCTATCAAGGAGAAGAACTTCCACATCCAAAGTCCATGCTTCAGGTAGAGAGAGAGAGAGTGATATGTGTTGTACATTTGCATAATAATGGCATATTTTATTTTTTAGGCAACAGCTGAAGCTAATAATCTTGCTGCAGTAGCAGGAGCAAGAGATACCTATTGTAAAAGTATGGAACAGGTTTGTACCTAAAATTTAAATTTGATGCTGGATAGCATGTAATACTGTAATTCTGTCTGTCCAGGTATGTGGAGGGGACAAGCCTTACATTGCACCTTCAGATCTGGAGCGAAAACACTTGGATCTCAAGGAAGTGGCGATAAAACAATTTCGTTCAGTAAAAAAGATGGGTGGAGATGAGTTCTGCCGTCGTTATCAGGACCAGCTTGAAGCTGAAATTGAAGAAACCTATGCAAATTTTATAAAGCACAATGATGGCAAAAATATCTTCTATGCTGCTCGTACCCCAGCCACACTGTTTGCGGTCATGTTTGCTATGTATATAATCTCAGGACTGACTGGCTTCATTGGCCTAAACTCTATAGCTGTCTTGTGTAACCTTGTCATGGGGTTAGCACTGATATTTCTTTGTACTTGGGCATATGTTAAATACTCTGGGGAGTTCAGAGAAATTGGAACAGTGATTGATCAGATTGCTGAAACACTATGGGAACAGGTTGGTATCTATCTTTTGGTTTTTTAGTGACTTTTGTTTGTTTTGCACATTTCTCATACCACAGGTATTGAAGCCCCTGGGTGATAATTTGATGGAGGAAAACATAAGGCAGTCTGTAACAAACTCTATCAAAGCAGGCCTGACTGACCAGGTGTCTCATCATGCCAGATTAAAGACAGACTGACAGTTCATCTCCTCACGGACTCCACTCTCTTTTTTTTTCATGCTTGCTGTACAATGAGAACTCAAATAAAAATAAACCAAAGTTTACAATCAACTGTAGAAGTAGTTTAGTGTAACTGGCTTCACAGATGGCTGCCACAGAGTGTGAAGATTGTTTGTTAGTTTTAAGCATTCTTTTAATGGCTCCTAAGACATGCAGATGGACTGAGGAGCATTGGTTAATCATGCACCTTTGTGCCATGTTTAACTCTTTTATTTCTTTTTACTTAATCTAATGTTAGTGAATTTGTCTTATGTAAAAGGATATTTCAGGGAAATATTTTCAGAAATCTATTTAGAGTCTCTTTAACACAGTGTCCCATTGAAATTTTAATTTTTAGAGAATTTATGAATCACTGTTTCAAGAACCAGATTGGAAAGACAATGAAGCCTTTATTGAGCCACTACATTAAAAGTATATATTGCTTTACTGCCTTCAATACCAGTATTACATCAATGCATGTATCAGAAACTTCACAGAAATTACATGGCAACTCTTGTAGCTAAGAAAGTAATTCTGAGGTGTACATTTGTCTTGCCTTTTTAAATTTATAAACTTGCCCTAAAAGGAGATGCATATCTGGGAAACTGAACTGTCTTTTTGCAGTTTAGCCTTCATGTATATAAAATATGCCATTAATTTTATTGGGGAAGAAATTCCATCCAAAAATGTTGCCTACAGCTATGAGTTAAGAGTGTCTGTACAGTGTGTAGCTTTTATTTTCTAAAATCACAGATAGGGCATGTATATGACTTATAAATATATAAATACGATTTTGTATTAAAAGTTTTGTAGTTTATGGCAAAATCTGGTCCTGTGGTAGGCTAAATAAGTACTGTCCCTGTGAAAGGAATGTTTGTGGCTCATGTCAGTGTGTGAATGCATAGACAATTTGAAGTTTTTGATATATTTGTGATATTTATCTTGAGCACTGCAATCTCACCCCCCCCCCGCCCACCAAGGGAATTCAATGGGAATGTTTATTGTGACTTTGTCCTCTGTTGCATTTTAAAGTTATTTCCTGTAATTTATTTTCAGTACATAATTAAAAATTTGTTGTATATATAAAATGAAACTTGTGATTCTTTTTTAAGGAATTTTTCAAGTATGTATTCCACTTCATAAACCACATTTGTTTATAGTGAAAAGAGCATGAGCAGGAAACACCCCAGTTGAGAGCTCTAAGGCATTGTACCTCAAAACTAAGCTTGTAAAAAGTTACTTTTCTGTGTCTGTCTCTATAAGGGAAAACCTATGATTAGCCTAGTTGTAGATGGGGATTGTTAATTTCTTTCTCTCTCTTTTTTTTTTTTTGGTGGTATATGTAAGGCTAGCATTTTTTCAGTACTTTTGTGGTCTTCTTTGTGAACACCGATTAAAGTACCTAGTTTTGTTTGTTTCTTTTTTGAGACGGAGTCTCTCTCTGTCACCCAGGCTGGAGTGCAGTGGTGCGATCTTGGCTCACTGCAACCTCCACCTCCTGGGTTCAAGTGATTCTCCCGCCTCAGCCTCCTGAGTAGCTGGGACTACAGGTGCGTGCCACCATTCCCGGCTAATGTTTTCTATTTTAAGTAGAGATGGGGTTTCACCGTTTTAGCCAGGATGGTCTCAATCGCCTGACCTTGTGATCCGCCTGCCTTGGCCTCCCAAAGTGTTGGGATTACAGGCGTGAGCCACCGCGCCCGGCCCTTAGTTTGCTTTTTAAGCGAAGAGAATGCAGGTGTTGAGTTGCATGTGTGAAAACTCTGAATTTACTTTGGTTGATACATCTTCGCTCCCACTCCCATTCAGATTCTGTTTTTATATGGATTGTATTTGTTTTCATCTGTATTAAATTGCTAACTTATCTGTTCTTAAAGAATCCACCTGAAAAGTGTCTTTTTATTTCTTCTGCCACCCTGTTTTATGAATGCTGTGGACTGTTTTTTATGAATGAAAAAATAATTTGTTGTATAATAGCAGATTTTCTGAAATTAAAGACAGCTTACTTTTAAAAAGTTATAAAATCTAGACCATTGGCTTTCTTACATTTC